CCACTGAAGCCGTGAAATTTCAGTAAAAATTATGTCAAATGTGACTTCAAATTAAATTCGAGAAACATTTATTGAGAACCTGTTCTATGTACAGCACTGTGCTAGGTCCCATAGGGAGAGTAAGTCATTTAGGATTGCACTCTAAAATCTGGGCATATTGGTGCAAAGGGAGGTGAACAGCAGGCGTAGGTGAGTGTCAGAGGACCTGACCCAAGCTGGGACCCTCCTGCAGGTAAAACGGTGGGTAGTGAGAAGCTCTAGGAAGGGGGCGCTTCCGAACACGCGCGTCGAGGAGGGCGTTCCAGGACTCTGAGGGAGCAGCCCAGCTGGACCGAGGCCGCGTCGTTCCTGGGCTTACTATTCCCAGACCCGGACTCCCGATTCCGGAGTCACGGCCCAGGACGCGAAAAGACTCTACACTGGCACCACGCTCCTCCTTAGGCGGGCCGTCAGTCCCGGGTGCGGGCTGCGCTGGAGGCTGAGGTGGGAGCGACATGGTGTGGAGGGGCAAGAAATGTCGGCACTAGACGCGCCAAGAAGGAGATTCTACGAGCAATTCCCCCCTCGGGCCATTGTGTTGCTGTTTATTAGCCCCTGGGAGGGCGTCAGGACAAAAGGAACCCTCCTCCCTTCTTAGTACTTAGGCCCAAGGTCGGGTGTGGGAGCCGGCGCGCTGCTTTCTAGGCAGGCACTGAAGCTACGGCAGCCACGCAAATAGGTATCAGCCGTTAAAGCTTGGCTACAGGCAAGGGGGGGGCAATAGGCCCCTGGCGCTGTGGGGCCCCGCATCCCACAATCCCCGCGGCTAGCCTGTGTGGCTACTGGCGGCAGCTAGCGGGCTGCGAAAGCGAGCCCAGCGTCCTTGACAGCAGCCCACGCGTCGGGGCGGGGCTTGAGCCCGCTGCTTTAAAAGGTCCGCGCGGCCGGCCCCGCCCCTCTGGTGCCGCGATTGGATCCGGCGGGGGTAGCGTTGATTTGATAGGCGCAGAGAGGGTGGGGCTGCGCACGCGAGGCCGGGGGCCTTGCCGCTGCCTCCCGGGCTGGGGCACGAGTGGCTGCGGAGTGTGGGTGGTTGGGCGTGAGGGGCCGACGGGCTCGCGCGCGCGCCGTCTGCTGAGGTCCCTCGGGAAGGAGGAGAGCGCCTGACGCCGACCCGCAGGCGCAGCCCGGCAGTCGGCGGCGCGCCGAGGGCGGAGGTGGTGCGTGCGTGCGTGTGTGTGTGTGTGTGTGTGTGTGTGTGTGTGTGTGTGTGGAGCTCGGGTGCCAAGGGCGAGCCGTCAGTCCCCGGGTGCGAGTCCCTGCTGTCTTCCACACCCTTCCTCCCTCCAGGCTCCTTTCCTACATCCTTCCCGCGCCCCCACGGTTGCGGACCGAGCGAGAACCCCCTTAAGCAGGTGTGGGGGGCGTGCGGGGTGGCACGAGACAAAAGGGGCACGGGGGTAAGCCCGCCATGGCCTCCCGGAGCCTGGGGGGCCTGAGCGGGATCCGCGGCGGTGGCGGCGGAGGCGGCAAGAAAAGCCTGAGCGCCCGCAATGCTGCGGTGGAGAGGAGGAACCTGATCACCGTGTGCAGGTACGGCAGCGCAGGGCGAGGGGAACCAGCCTCCCGCCGGGGCTGAGAGCTCTGGGCTTCCGCGCGGGTCCTTGGGGGTCCCGGGCATGATGGGCTGCCGCCCAGTGCCCCCGCCTATGTTGCGCCAGCCAAATCTGTGAGCGCGCAGCTCCTTGGACAGGGGCCCGGGTCTGGACACCGTCGCAGCCCTGGACTTTGTGTCAGTTCCAGTGCTGAAGGTACTGGAGGGTAGAGCTTGGGGCGGGGCTGGAGGAGGATTTGTTTTGAATGTGCAATCTAGCGTCAGAGTGAAAGAGGAGGGCAAGGAAGAAGAGCTCTTTCATTTAATGCCCATTCAGCTGTCAGCGAGCTTTGGATAAAGTGGTAGTTACTGTGATTGTTTACTGTGTTGCCCCGCCTAAAAGCAACAATAATCTTTTTTTCATAGGTTTTCTGTGAAGACCCTGATTGATCGGTCTTGCTTTGAGACAATTGATGATTCTTCTCCTGAATTTAACAATTTTGCAGCTATTTTGGAACAGATTTTAAGCCACCGGCTAAAAGGTAAAAGCACTAATGTACTATTTATTTTCCCATAAAATTTTATATCGCAATTTGTCTCCTGAAGGTCAAGTAACCTGGTTTGGTTATGAAAGTCCTCGTAGCTTCTGGGACTATATCAGAGTGGCTTGCCGGAAAGTTTCACAGAATTGTATCTGCAGCATTGAAAATATGGAAAATGTCAGTTCTTCTAGAGCTAAGGTAAGACATTGGTCAGAGACTCGTTTCTATTTTTTTATATTTGATTCTTTCTTCTTCCTTTTAGGGTAGAGCCTGGATCAGAGTAGCACTCATGGAAAAACATTTATCTGAATACATCTCTACAGCTCTGAGAGACTTCAAAACAACCAGGTTTAAAAGTCCTTTTAATTTTCTAATATATATATTTTATATATTCACCCATTTCATTTTTTAGGAGATTTTATGAAGATGGAGCAATTGTCTTGGGTGAAGAAGCAAATATGCTTGCTGGCATGCTTCTAGGACTCAATGCTATTGATTTCAGGTACTTAACCAAATGCATTCAGTTTTTAAATTTAATAGGAAATATTTATTTTCTATTGTCTTAGTTTCTGCCTAAAGGGAGAGGGGCTGGATGGCAGTTTTCCTGCTGTAATAGACTATACACCATATTTGAAGTATATCCAAAGGTATGTGACATTTTGAGATATGTTTTTTAAAATTAACTTTTTTTTAAAATTTTGATCTTCCCAGTTCTGATAGTATCAGCAGTGATGAGGAGGAGCTAAGGACTTTGGGAAGCAGTGGTAGCGAAAGCAGTACTCCAGAGAATGTCGGACCTCCTTTCCTCATGGATGAGAACAGTTGGTTCAACAAGTGTAAGAGAGTTAAACAAAAGTATCAGCTTACCCTGGAACAGAAGGTATTTTAAAATTATCAAAACGTACTTAATTTGTTTCTATATCTTGATGATACTGGATTTCCAGGGTTACCTTGAAGAACTCTTACGACTTCGAGAGAACCAACTATCTGAATCTGTCTCCCAGAATAAAATACTACTTCAAAGGATTGAAGATTCCGATCTGGCTCATAAACTGGAGAAGGAACAATTAGAATATATAATTGTGGAGCTTCAAGATCAGCTGTAAGTACAAGCCTTTTAGAAAAATGTTGGTAGACAAAAGCACTCACCATCTTAATATTCACAGGACTGTGCTAAAGAATAATGATTTAAGATCGAGACAAGAGTTAACTGCCCATCTCACCAACCAGTGGCCTTCTCCAGGAGCTCTGGATGTCAATGCTGTTGCCTTGGATACGTTGCTTTACCGAAAACACAATAAACAGTGGTATGAGTAAGTGTAATACTTTTTTTTCCAACTAATTAAATTCAAGTAGTATTTCATCCTTGCTTTACAGGAAAAGTTATCAAAGTCTTGACCAGTTATCAGCAGAAGTTAGCCTTTCTCAGACTTCACTAGATCCAGGCCAGTCACAAGAAGGAGATGGAAAACAAGACACATTAAATGTAATGAGTGAAGGTAAGAAAACAAAGAACTATTTGAAAATTACTTTAATTATTTGCTATTTAATTCTAATTTTCAGGTAAGGAAGATACTCCCTCATTACTTGGCCTCTGTGGATCTCTAACGTCAGTGGCAAGTTACAAGTCTCTAACAAGCTTAAAATCTAATGACTACCTTGCAAGTCCTACAACAGAGATGACAAGTCCAGGCCTAACTCCATCCTGAAAATTTTTGTGTAAAAGCCAAAACTTTTTATGTTGTAAATGTTTAATTTACATGTTTGACTGCTGGGAAGACCTTTGAAATTTTATATTGTTCTGGTACATGTCTGAAATTCTATTGCTTGGAGAGAATCCCCTCCAGATAAGAGATTTTGAGTGAAAAACATAATGATCCTGCCATTTTTCATTTTTAAAATTCTTACATTTGTCATTGAGAAAGTTCAAAATGGAATAGGCTTTAAAAAAAAAAAAACTTTCAAAGATCCGCCAAATCATTCATAGCAAATTGTACATATTGTTCAGCTGATTTTTATATATTTAAATACACCTTAGTGGCCAGAGACTGACTTCAAGGTTTTATTCCAGAGACTCCAGAGACTTAAGCTAAGTATTTTTTCATTCTTTCAGATTTTCAAAAAAAAAAAAAAAAAAAGTTAATTTCATTTTTTCATTAATGTCTTCCTAAGTTCTATGCTTTAAATGCCTTGTTTTTAATAACGGGAAAGTTCTCAGCTGCATTTTCACAGTGGCTTATTCAGTTTTTCTTTAATATTTACCATTTGGTATCAATTCAGCATTCCACTTAACATTTTATAAATTCCATAGGAACATGCCTGTTTTGGTAGTTACTGACTTAATTTGTTAGTGCCACAAGGAAAATATTTTACAGTATTTTATGCCATTTAGGCAAAATGAATAAACTGTTTTCCAAGATTTTCTTAAAAGATTATCAATTTAAAAGTATGATCAAGTATGCCTCAAAAACTAGAAACATTTCAAAATGTAGAACAAACGTTGAAAAATTGTTTTGCCAGGAAAGAGTTCAAGTTCAGTTAAGGATTTGAGAGGCTTTTAAACAAGGATCAGTAGGATAGTTATCATATTTACTTAATATATGTCTGATATTCAGTGCTGGTTCTTTTTCCTGTTTGTGCAACAATGAAGTGTGTCATGTGTGTTTTATAGCCTCTATCATTAATCACACCAGAGTCTCATTTTAAAACATTTTAATGTTAAAACATCCCCACACTTATACACAGGTAAAATTAGTTTTTTTTTTTTTAAAGTTGTAATCTGTACTTTTTTTTTTTTGCAATTTTTGAAACAGCTACATTAATCCCTAAAAATCCCACCATACTGAAAATGTATGGCGTGTATTTTCTATAGTAAGTAATATGAGGAAAACATGATTAGCTGTGCCAAAGAAATTTTATACATTGTTTACATGATGAGGCCACAGTACTTACTGAGGACTTCATATGGTTTTTTTGTTTATTATTATTGAGAAAAGAGCTGAGGTTACCACATTCATTCTTTGTGTTAGAAATGTAGGAGTGTGGTGGTTTTCTGCAATATTTAGAGCTTAGTCTCATAATTTGGAATTTAAGATAATAAGTAGTAACAAGGCAAGTCTTTTATGTAAGACAGTCAAACAGTGTCACTTCAGGGACAAAGGCCTGGAAGCCCTTAAAATAAGTTATCTTAGATGTGCCAGAACATATTCAGAGCTTTATTCCTTTAAGCTTAAGGCTTCAATACTTGTAGAAATGCAAATATTCTTGAGAAATGATACATTTTTTGTTCTCAATTTCTCAATTCTACATACCTGATTATGAGTGAAGTATCCAAAGCAGGTTTTCATCAGCATGGGGGATGGAAGGTAGGTATAATATGAGGACAATGGAAACTTTGGGAGAAGGGAGTGAGGAAATGGATAAAGAGAAATTTGAAAATTTTAGGCTGGACTTGAGCACTATTGCTGCTTTCCTATGAACTATCAGAATGTTTAAATGCTTTATCATTCATGGTCCACTCTCAACCAACATTTATTATCCTTTAGTAATTAAACAATGGTTTTACATACATTTTTATAATGTAGAAGGAAATTCAAGATTCCATAATCGTAAAATTTTTCAGATTTGTCTAATGTGTAATTTGTGCATCTTCACATGCTGCTAAATGCAGATTTAAACATTACATCTGAGGATCATGACTTTTCCTCCTTTCTTGGAGATCTTGGTATAAAATTCATCTGCTGTTATAAAATCAGGTTTCTACAGAGTTCGTTTCACACTAAAGGTAGTTTGTTACTGTTTGCATGAGGAAACCATGTATGTCTCAATCTTTAATTTTAGGTGGTAGTGTTTATTGTTCACCCTCCCTCTTGCCTCCAAAAGAATGCTGAATTATACGCCAATATTTCCATGTGTATTCTGTTGCCTTGATGCGTACTATACTTGTTGCATGTATATTAAAAATTTTGTACTATGCATTGGTGGTCTTATTTTGCTTGACAAAAAGT